GCCTTTTCTTGCTGCCTGCTTGATGTTGCGCAGCTTAATGACTGCTAGGAGGCTTCCCAAGCTCTGACACTTCCAGGCTGTGAGACTGGAACAAGCTTGGCAATTCAAGACCGGCATTATGGCAGTGAGTTATGAGGGCAGAGGAAGGAGGCCAGAGCGTGTTGAGAGAGAATTTGGGTTTCACGCAGTGTGTCACGGGAAGCCTTGGATGCTACTGGGTTTGTTTTAAAAAGATGACCGCACTGAACTCAGGTAAACGGGCAAGGGTGGAAGCGAGGAGGCAGGAGCACCGGCCGCAGAGGTCTGGGAGCTTCTAGGATGGGAAGTGGCCCAGGCAGCCTACGCGGGGCAGGCCGTCAGTGAGTGGCGGAGCGCCTGCAGTTACAGGGACAGGGAAGGGTGGCCGACGGGATGGGCAAGGGCAGAGGGAGGTGGAGTGGACGTTCGTGGTCCTGCCTCTCCACGCTGCTGTTTGGAGATGATTCCGGGAGGGTGGGAGGGCGCTGGCGACGGCATTTCAGTGGTTGGACAGGAAGGAAGGAAGGACGTCCCATCTCGGCGCTCCAGGGTTGAGCAAATGTCAGTCCCAGGACGGTGGCTCCGGGTGGGGGCGGGGGCGACGGTCCGCAGCCGTCTCCCACCAGCTCCCTGTTCAGTTCTTTGATGAGAACGATTACGTTTTCTCAGTCTTACTTAAAGCGCTGAGTAAACTCACCTGCAAGACCAGCAAGCCCTGCGCTTCTCTTTCTGCGCGGTTCCCCGCAGCACATGGCGTGTCCACCCGGGACCCACCTGCGGCCACCTGAAGACTGGGAGGACTGGCTCCGCCCCCGCGCTTCGTCCCCGCCCACTCATGGGCGGAGCCTCCACAGGGCGCCTCGGCCCCGGGCTGTCACTCGGGACTCCGCCCCTTCATGGACGGAGCCTCCGCTCGGCTCTCTGAGCGCATGCGCAGCCGGTCCCACCCGCGGCTCCGACACGCCGGAGCCCACGTCCTTCCGGGAGCGCGCGCGCCGGTGCGGGTGCGTGCGTGAGCGTGCTCGTCTCCGCTGCCGCTGCCGCTGCCGCTGCCGGTGCCGCACCCGCGCCCTCTGCCGCCGCCGCCGCCGCCGCCCGGGGTCTCCAGGCTGAGGAGTGCGTCGGCCGCTGCCCAGCAGCGCCGCGAATCGGGGAGCGGAGCCGCGGAGCCGGCGGGAGGGCGGGCGGGCGGGCGGACGGGCAGGTGAGCTCGCTGCGGGTCGGGCGGGCGGATCGGCCCACGTCAGGCCCGGGCAGGCGGGCGGGCGGGCGCGGGTGGGGGGCGGGGGCGGCACTCCAGAGCCGGAAATGGCGGCGACCCCCGGGCCGGGGCTGCGCGGGCGCTCGGGGCCGGAGCTGCTGCGACGCCGCGGCCTGGGCCGGGGCGGGGGCGCGGGAAGGTCGGCGCCGGGGCCTGCGGGAGCCGGGCCGGGCCGGGCCGGGGGTCTGAGCACCGTGGTGGGGGCTGGGGCGGCGCTCTCCGCGGGTCTCTTCGGGCCCGGACGCCCCCTCCGCTCCCCCAGGTCCCCGCGGCCGCCCCCAACCCCCCGGGGTCTCCTCTCCTGCGGGGGGACTGGAGAAGCTGGGCCATCGCTGGTCTTAGGGAGGCAGATAATTTAGTCCCTGGGTCGTTGTGTTTATAGCTCGGGGAATTGAAAATTGTTCTGTAACGCATCGTAAATTAATCTTTCCGACGTTGTAAATTCCAAAAAGCATTTGGTTTGTTAGAAAAAACCTGTTTTCTCCGCTTTATAAAAACATTTGAAGCCATGCTTTATATTGAACTCTTAAGGAGAGTATTAGGAACTCGTCCGTTCAGGTTCTAACTTGTTGGTGTTAAGTGTCTGGATTAAAGACTCTCTTTTTCGTGTGCCGAAGCCATGATTTCTCAAATTCATTCAGTTGTGTCATACAGGAAAAGGAAGCAAAAATTTCAGCTTTATTTTTGTTTTCCGGCTTAGGCTTGGTTGGGAAGATTTGATGGTGGTTAGACACGTCTGCCCTTATTTGCCTGTTTAGAAAAACCTATTCTAATGACAAAAACAGTTACATTGCTCCCACTATTGTCATGGTTACCTGAAGGCAAAAGTTTACTCAAAGCTTCTGAGATTTTATGTTCGTTTATTTGCTTCTCTTTTTAAAAAAATGTCAGCTGAGTTTCAGGAATGAGTAGTCTGTCAAACAAGAGATGAAATTAGAAGCCTGGATCTAAGGGCTTTGGGGAAGTTTCGGTTGAGTTCCCCTTTCACTTGTGTCGGTGCTGTAGGACTCGGGGTGGCTCCAGCTGGCGTCTGGCCCAGCAGAGAGCTGTAGGGGCCCGCTCTGGTTGCTGGCTGTGTGGACTCTGAGGGACACCCCTGGCGAGGGTGTTAATGAGCCTGCAGCGTCTGAGTCCACCCACCCTCAGACTGGCCCCTGACTCACTCTGCACCTGCCATATCAGCCTCCTTGCTAGTTCTGAACAGAGCCACATGCTCTGTCCTTGGATCTTCCTGGAATGCCTGGTTCCTTAACCCCCTAGCCTGGCGACTGCCTGCCTGCCTTGCCACCCAGTTCCCTTCCTCGCTTAATTTTCCCACAGCGCTGAATCCTCCTAGTGTCCTGCTTAATGCATTTATCATACTTAATATTTTACTGTGAGTTAGTAAGGTCCGTGGAGAGAATGTTTTGTGAAAAAAACAGTTGCTGGCACATGATCGGGGCCCAGTAAATATTTGTTCAGTGAATGAACGTGAGGAGCTTAGCAGCAGCTGTGCGTGGTGCTGGCCTTGTCACCCGGAAGTCCTTGTCGGTGAGGACTGAGCATGTAGAGGTAAGGGTTCCTGGAGTGTTGGCCCTCAGGACAGAGAGCCACCATCTCTCACCTGCCCAATGAGGAAAGACAGCCAGGTAAGGGGTGGCTTGGAAGGGTGCATGGGACCTTGTGATACTTTCTTTTTATTTTTTCTTCTAGAATAGCCTAACATGGCAGACCAGAGACAGCGCTCACTGTCTACCTCTGGGGAGTCATTGTACCACGTCCTTGGGTTGGACAAGAACGCAACCTCAGATGACATTAAAAAGTCCTATCGGTAAGTGGACAAGTGTGGCCCCCACATCCCCCGGGTAGAGCCAGGACATGGTTTTGGTTTGCAGGAAGCTTGCCTTGAAATATCACCCCGACAAGAACCCCGACAACCCGGAGGCCGCGGACAAGTTTAAGGAGATCAACAACGCGCACGCCATCCTCACGGACGCCACAAAAAGGAACATCTACGACAAGTACGGCTCGCTGGGTCTCTACGTGGCCGAGCAGTTTGGGGAAGAGAACGTGAACACCTACTTCGTGCTGTCCAGCTGGTGGGCCAAGGTGAGGGCGAGCTGCCTGCCGTGCGGGCACCCGGCCATGCAACACCACCTTCTTCTCCCCCCAGGCCCTGTTTGTCTTCTGCGGCCTCCTCACGTGCTGCTACTGCTGCTGCTGTCTGTGCTGCTGCTTCAACTGCTGCTGCGGGAAGTGTAAGCCCAAGGCGCCTGAAGGCGAGGAGACGGAGTTCTACGTGTCCCCCGAGGATCTGGAGGCACAGCTGCAGTCTGACGAGAGGGGTGAGTGCCCGCCCCAGGGCCCGTGTGTGTGTCTCGTGCAGTGCCCTGTGTGCTTGCTTTTCAGAGGCCACAGACACGCCGATCGTCATACAGCCGGCATCCGCCACCGAGACCACCCAGCTCACAGCCGACTCCCACCCCAGCTACCACACTGACGGGTTCAACTAAATCCAGGAGGAGCTGTGGTCAGAGGAGGAGCCGGCGCCTGGCCACGCCAACCTTAGAATCATGAACTGTAGTCACAGAGATGGGAAGGCAGCCTCCTGCCTGCCCTGGCCTTGCTGGGGCCCCTCCTGCCTCCACGCCCACCCAGCGTCGACCCTTGACCCACGAAGTGCGTAGCATGCAGTATTTAAAGCAGTGTAGCTACGGTCTTCTGTTTTTTTCCCTTTTTTAATAGCATGTATGGGGTTCTGTTCCATGTCTGTGTTGTGGACATTCCGCGGCATGACCGCGTGAACTGCACGGTGGAGCTGCCTCAGGGCTGTCGGTCAGGTTGGTCCAGTGAGGGGTGACTGCAGCCGGTCAGGTGGGCGAGGAGAAGGGGGGCTGCCCCTTTCCTACCTGTGCTTGAGGGGCCGGAGGCAGGTGCTGCCTGGCAGAGCTGTGTTACCGTCTTGGCCTCGGGGTCTGGTCCACACTCTGTGCTCCCAGCCTTGAGGCTGCAGTAGGACTCTGATCTCACCTGCCAGAAGAGAGGCGGGGCCGCGTCCTCCTGGCGTCACCGGCGTCACTGTCATTCCTTGGTGTCTGTGCTGGGCATGGTTGGCTTGGGGGTCTGTGGTTTCCTGGGCCTTGTGGCAGGGTTTCTCCCGTGGGAGAATTTGGTGTGGAAAGCATAGGAGGCCCCTTCCGAGGTTGACACCGTGTCCTCCGCGGTGTTTCTCGCCTGGTCGTCTCGTCGTGTGGACGCTGCCGTTCTGGTTCTCGGAGGTGTGTCCTTCGCCGTGTTGGGGTTATTTGTCTGTGTTCCTGCACTTTTCCCGGGCTCTGAGCTGGATTGATGGGGCCAGTCTCCCCCCTCCCATCTTGAGGTCGTTCTCCACATTCCTTCCAGCACACCTGTCCTTTCCATAGCCCTTTTTGGACCTTTAGAACCACAGATGATAGGACCAGCCCAATGAGCCACAGTCAGAGAGTAGATTGTGCATGTGTGAGCACCCAGCTACTGGGGACGGGGGCTCTCCCACGACCCCTCCTCCTGTGTTTGCCAGAGCTCCCATCTGCCCCACTCGCCTTTGCCCCGTCATCGATGATTCAGGCAGAGCCAGATTCGTTAGGTCCCTGGAGGAAGGACTGACTGGACCAGAGGGACCCTCTGGCTCAGGAGGGTTGGGTCCCTGGGAGGCCGGCAGCCAGGCCACAGAATCCACACGTGGACCATTGTGGGTCCCTGGGAGGCCGGCAGCCAGGCCACGGAATCCACACGTGGACCATTGTGGGTCCCTTGGGAGGCCAGCAGCCAGACTACGGAATCCACATGTGGACCATGGGAAGTCAGTCTCTTGCGTGTCCTAGACCTTGTGGGTGGCGCCCTGCATAGGGGAGCAGGGGGAACGGGTCTGATGTCCCTGTGCTGGCTGAGGGCTCAGAGCTGCCCGCACTCCGTAGCTCATGGGATGTGCTGGGCCTGCCTTTGGCGCCATGCTGCAGACTCCAGTGGGCCTGGTTTCTGCAGAATGTCCATGGTGGCCGCTGCAGAGTTGCAGAGGTCCCTGTAGAGATAAAGCTGAGGAGGAGGCTGTGTGTGATGGCTCTGGCTCGGACCAACCAGATGAGCCTCCTGAAGCCCCCTTCCCTGCCTGCCTGCTGACCCGTGGCCCCAGCTCACTCATTGCCCTCAGCAGCCACCCGAGGCTGTGCAGAAGGGTAGGTTCAGGTTGACCAGGAAGCTGCCAAAAGGGACATGGATATGAGGATACATCTGGACGTGCTTAGGAACAGGGTGCTGGTTGAGGGCCCCCAGCTGACCCCTACTGCAGATCCGCATGTGGACCATGAGCCGGCTGCCAGCACTAGGTCCTGGGCAGCTTTGTTTGTCCCACTTTTCTTTGTTTCTTCTCACTAAAATGATCACGAAGACCTTTGACAAGAGGAGAGATATGCACTGTGATATTAAATTAGAAATAATTTATCAAAATCAGACCTCTCCTAAAAGAATAAGAAATTCATTGTTTGGCCCATCCTGAAAGGTGAGGTGGCGAGACAGTGGGGTGCCTCCGTGCCGCTTCGTGCAGCAGCAAGTTCAGCCTGAGATGCTGGCTGTACTCAGCCTTTGCAATTTTTGTAGATGTAGCTTAGGACGTGAGTTATTTTTCCGCAGACTGGCCAAGAGCCAGGTTCTAAGCTTGGACCTAAGGTAGAAAGCTGCCCATCGGGGGCCCTAGCTCAGCCCCACCAGGCCCTCTGTTGGGCCTGCACACAGCTCTGTGGCTAGAACACTCCAAGGCCCTTCGGTACCCATCAGAGTGGGCCCCTTGCCAGGTGGCTTTTCAGTTACAGAGTCCAGTGGACCATTTTGTAGAACCATGCAGCTCCCTGCGGAAGGTGGGGTAGGGTGGGAAAGAGGAGCAGGTCTGGAGGTTTGTGGAACCCAGTCCCCTGCAGAATCTGTAAAACCTAATAAATCATGGTTGTGGCCATTCTCACGGTGGTGATTGTGATTAGACGACCCCCGGGAAGCCCAGACACTCGGGGCCTGGAGTTCCTCCCCCTGCCTGACCTAGAAGCAGAACCGTTTTCAGCGCTCTGCCCTGTTGGCTTTAAGGCTTTGTCTTAATTTAAGGAAAAAGATCCTCCCGGGTTTTATTTCTCTCTTTCTTGAGTGGACTGTTTCCCTATAATTAAAAGAGGTGGTGAGTCCTGGGGCAGCTTCCGCGCCTCCCTGTCCACGTGCTAACAGATCAGGACGCCCCCAGCACCCCTGCCTGCTTTTGCTGGTGGCAGTGACGGGACCCCGACTCCTCACTCTCGGGCCGCAGACAATGCTGTGAGCAAGTGTGGCCATGGGCACAGAATGTCCCTTTGGACGCCGCTGCTGGGGGCTGCCAGGGGCCCTCTGGGGTCGTGCTTTGAGGCCCGTCCGGTTCACGAGGGGGTCCGGGCAGCACTGACTGCTTCCGACCTGCAGGAGGCGTAGGAGCGGCCCTGCGGGCCCTTTCACGGCAGCTGCTGCTGTATAGATTTGTCTCCACTCAGTGACGTGGGATTTTTTTGTCTTCCTTTTGGCTTTATTTTTAAACTGCTTTAGATATTACTGCTCAGTGTTTGTGAACTTTCCTAGTTCTCTATGTTGTTAGTGCAGCCAGCACCCAGTGGGGACCTACTAGAAAAAGGAACTGGCATGCACACGTGCCCAGCAGGAAAAGCTTCGTCTTCACGTCGGCTGCTGCCATCCAGAAGAGGCCCTGGAGCCTCACGCCGTCGAGGCTGCTCTCAGGCGTTCTGTTCCGGGCGAGGCTTGTGCTGCAAGGAAGGGCACCAGCATGCAGGCTGCCACTGGAGGGTCCGGGTGCTGCGGGCAGAGTTCAGCGCTTGTCCACCCTCCCTTAGCTCTGACTCAGTGCATCCTACTGTGGGGACATCTCGTGAGGGGACACGAAATGACTGATCTCACCCTTTCCCAGTATTCAGAGCTGTGAACCCCTGTGGCGCAGGACTGGCCTGTGTCTGTTATTTTGGTTGTAAATCATTCTCCTGTGGAATTGGCAAAAGCTACATTTTTACTGTCCTTACCAGCAACAGTTTGCGTCGTCACATGCTGTGAGTGTGGGCTGTGGTGTGTCCGTGTGTGTACATATGTGTATATGTATATATCACGCAGCAGGAGTGTCATTCATGCTGCTGTCCCCTGGTGAAGTGACAAGTACAATTAAAGGTGGCTCTGAAATGGCCTCTGGTTTCTTGGGAGTCGGGCAGGGACCTGCAGGAGGCTTTCCCAGCAGGTGCACAGAAGGAAGCGCTGAGCCCACTGTGTGCAGAGGGTGTGTGCCCAGGGCACTGCCACGGCCCCCACCAGCATTGGCCTCTGCTCTGCAGGGTGGGGTGCCCATCCTGGGGGCTGTGTGTCATGCTCACCTGACCCAGGTGTGTGTCCCGGTGTGAAATCGAGGAGGGGACTGGAAGCCCTTCCCTGCCTTGAAACATGAAAGCTGATTTTCTGAGCAGCAGATACGGTCAGTGGCAAAGCTGCATCTGAAGGGCGGCCTGGGAAGGGGCCCTGTGCTGGCCCCGGGTCCGCCCCAGAGGAGTCCACACAGCACCACCTCCAGAAGGGGCTGGGCCCGGGGTCCTGCAGGCGGCACCTTTTGGTAGAGTTTGTTTCCCTGGAAAATGGGGAAAATGTTTCAAGCCAGGTGAGGGGGGAAGTTAACACTGAAATATGTATTGTTTTTAAAAATCAAATGCACACGCATGGAAGCTGCTTGTCCATGCACTGGTTTTGTCACTGGCGTCCTGGAATCCGACCGTGTTGGGGTGCAGGCGCTGTCAGACTCCGGCTGATCCTGGCTCGAGCACACACATCTAAGGGCCAGGCTGGTTCCGCATGGTGATCTCCGTCTTGTATGTCTGAATGTTGGCCTAAAATAAAGATTACTGTTGTAAAATAAATGTTTTCACTGCGGACCCCACGTATGTCTTAC